GACCATATAGCAAACTATGTTTGTTTTTAATCTATTTTCTCCATCTCTAAATACTGGAGTTCAAGTGTGTGGACAGAACTGAAGACATAGTTGTTTTTTCTCCTGTGGCCCCATCATCCTTTGTTCACTATCTGGTCTCTAAAAGAAAGGTGGGCAACAGGTGGCCAGCAGTTGTTTATTACCTGTGGCTATTTTATTCCTACTGCCCTCAGCTCTTTCTATGGGAACTATCTGGTCCACCCTAGGAACCAAAGAGAGATGTTTGTAGGGAGAGTCTCTTCTTTCACTCTCGCAGGAAAGAGATGTTCAGGCCCTTCACACCGCTGACATCAGAGCTGCACTTCAATGTGACAGCTATTGTCCATGTGTGGCTACTGGGTTCCCACAATGTGCCTGGTCTGAAATGCGATATGCTAGAAAGGTAAAATACAAAGTCAGCTTCAAAGATTTAGTTCCAAATATTTATATATTTTATCAATAATTACATATTTCTCACACATTAAAATGATAATATTTTGAATATAATGGGTGAATTACATTGTTAACAATCAGTTCAACTTGTTTCTTTTTAAAGTTTGGCTACTAGAAAATTTCAAATCCACATGTGGCTGACATTCATTTTAGATGATTTTCTCTTTTCTAAAATCTCAGGCTGCCTGCTCAAAGGGCCAGAAGCCAGGAAGGTCATAAAAGCTGAAATTTTAAAATAATTGTTATATTCTTTTCACTTGTGTATAGCTATATAATGTATTATTTATTTATACATATGACCTTATACACAAATTTAAAGGCAAATACTCTCTGGGATGGGCCTAGCTCAGCTGAGGGAGGAAGCCCTGTCAGAAGAGGGGGCAGTCTAGGCTGTCACTCTTTCTTCATTGAACCCGCATCTGATCACATCTTCTGTCACTCAAAGCCTGACAGGGCGGGGATTTAAGCATTATCCAACCAGGGACGCTGGGCTGGAAACCGTCCAATCAGGCATGCAGCTGGAGCGGACTGGACGGCTTCCGGGTTTGGCGGGGTCTTTGTCTCTCGCTGTAGCCGGAGCTCCAGGTTTTGCTCTCACTTCTCTGTGTCTTCTGCTCCTAGGGGCCTAGCCTGTGTGGCCCTCTGACCTGCAGATATTGGGAGATCCACAGCTAAGACGCCAGGACCCCCTAGAAGCCTAGAAATGGTGAGAGTGCCCGGTCCGACATCCCGAGAGACAATGTCAGCTTCTGGTTTATTTTCTCCCGTAGGATGACCCGAGGTATGGAATGTGTCCTCTCAAGGGAGCAAGTGGATGCCCTGGGGCTGAGAGGAGTCTTCTGGTGCAGTCTTATTTTGAAAAGGTAACCCCTTGAGACATTAAAATTGTCTTCACTATATGTGTGTCTCTGTGCTTGTGCTTTTCAGGGGCCATTGACGTTTAGGGATGTGGCCATAGAATTCTCTCTGGAGGAGTGGCAATGCCTGGACAGTGCTCAGCAGGGTTTGTATAGGAAAGTGATGTTAGAGAACTACAGAAACCTGGTCTTCTTGGGTGAGAATAACTTTAATACACAATTTCTAATAAGAAAGATTCATGTTATTTATTTCTAATAAAGCAGGTATTGCTCTCACTAAGCCAGACCTGATCACCTGTCTGGAGCAAGGAAAAGAGCCCTGGAATATAAAGAGACATGAGATGGTAGCCAAACCCCCAGGTAGGTGAGAGTGAACACAACAGATGACACAGGTAAAGTAATTTGTTATTTTTATTTCTTTCAGTTATATGTTCTCATTTTCCCCAAGACCTTTGGGCAGAGCAGGACATTAAAGATTCTTTTCAAGAAGCGATTCTGAAAAAATATGGAAAATATGGACATGACAATTTACAGTTACAAAAAGGCTGTAAAAGTGTGGATGAGTGTAAAGTGCACAAAGAACATGATAACAAATTAAACCAGTGTTTGATAACTACCCAGAGCAACATATTTCAATGTGATCCATCTGCAAAAGTCTTTCATACATTTTCAAATTCAAACAGACATAAGATAAGACATACTAGAAAGAAACCTTTCAAATGTAAAAAATGTGAAAAATCATTTTGCATGCTTTTACACCTAACTCAACATAAAAGATTTCATATTACAGAGAATTCCTACCAATGTAAAGATTGTGGCAAAGCCTTCAACTGGTTCTCAACCCTTACTACACACAGGAGAATTCATACTGGAGAGAAACCCTACAAATGTGAAGAATGTGGGAAAGCATTTAACCGGTCCTCACACCTTACTACACATAAGATAATTCATACTGGAGAGAAACCATACAGATGTGAAGAATGTGGGAAAGCTTTTAACCGGTCTTCACACCTTACTACACATAAAAGAATTCATACTGGAGTGAAACCCTACAAATGTACAGAATGTGGCAAAGCTTTTAACCGGTCCTCACACCTTACTACACACAGGATAATTCATACTGGAGAGAAACCCTACAAATGTGAAGAATGTGGCAAAGCCTTTAACCAGTCCTCAACCCTTACTACACATAAGATAACTCATGCTGGAGAGAAACCTTACAAATGTGAAGAATGTGGCAAAGCTTTTTACCGATTCTCATACCTTACTAAACATAAGACAAGTCATACTGGAGAGAAATTCTACAAATGTGAAGAATGCGGCAAAGGCTTTAACTGGTCCTCAGCCCTCACTAAACATAAGAGAATTCATACTGGAGAGAAACCCTACAAATGTGAAGAATGTGGCAAAGCTTTTAATGAGTCCTCAAACCTTACTACCCATAAGATGATTCATACTGGAGAGAAACCCTACAAATGTGACGAATGTGGCAAAGCCTTTAACCGGTCCTCACAACTAACTGCACATAAGATGATTCATACTGGAGAGAAACCCTACAAATGTGAGGAATGTGGCAAAGCTTTTAACCGATCCTCAACCCTTACTAAACATAAGATAACTCATACTGGAGAGAAATCTTACAAATGGGAAGAATGTGGTAAAGACTTTAACCAGTCCCTAAGCCTTATTAAACAAAATAACTCATACTGGAGAGAAACCCTACAAATGTGAAAAATGTGGCAAAGCCTTTTACCAGTCCTCAACTCTTACTAAACATAAAAAAATTCATACTGGAGGGAACTCCTGTGACTGTGAAGAATATGGCAAAGCCTTTAATAAATTCTCAATTCCTAACAGACATAAGATAATTCATACTAGAGAGAAATTCTACAAACCAGAAAGATGTGACAGTGCTTTGAAAACACCTCAAACTTTTCAAAACATAAATCATAGTGTTGAGAAATCCTAGAAATGTGAAGAATGTGATAAAGTTTTAAATGGTTGTCACACTTGATTGTAGGTAAGGTAAGTTATACTGGAGAAAACTTCTACATGTGTGAACAGTGTGACAAAACTTTTAACTAATGCTCACACCTTCACAGGAAAGCATTTATACTTGAGAAATATTGTACAAATATAAAGACTGTGAAAAAGCCATTAATACATGCTCACATCTTACTCAACATCAGAGAGTTCATACTCAATAAAAACATAAGTGCAACTACTGTCAAAATATCTTTAAGAAAATATAAGCTTTTAAAGTGAAGAGTATTTTGAAGAAGAACATTGTAGTAGAATTGTAATATGTTTACTTGTATCACAGATCTTACTGTACACGTTTTGTATTAGAGGAAACCTCTGAAGCAGTTGCTCAAACTTTGTTCAATATCAGGGAATTTATATTGAAAAAAACTGTGCGAATGTAATAAAGTTGGAAAAATACTTTTTCAAAAACTACAGCTTAGAAAACACCAGAGAGTTCATACTAAAACATATTTTTGCAGATACAGGAAAAATTTTTTAAAAATTTTAATCATTAAGTCTGTAAATATCAGAGAATTTACAGTAGAAATATGTAAGGCACTGATGCTTCAGGTATTTTACTAAATCAGAGTGCTGAGTATAGAAAATAATCTAAAACTAAAATTGGTAAAATATTTGTATATAACTTTAAAAGTAGAAATTTTTTGCAGTTATTGCATTCAAAGTATGCTTAACTTTTTGAAAAAATTAGATTTTTTGAAAAGTGAGTAATAATGTAATTCAACTCTTAAATTATTTCCTGCCTTTTCTTCACTCCTATTTACATGTGAAAGCATGTGATCAATTGTTGCTGCATCAGATATGAGAGATTCTTTTTTATTAGGTGAGCATTATTTATAAACTTTGCTATGAAAAAGACATTAAAATATGAGATGTATGATGAAAATCTAAGTGAAGAGACTTTTATGGTTAACTTATAATATTAAGCAATGTGTGCGTTAGGCATTCAGAGTAATATTCTGCATTATGAGAAAACTTAATTTCATTTATAAGTAAATTAAAATTAGTATATTTTACTAATACTTTTATATAAAATGCAGTATATTTTTTAAATTTCAGATTATATGTGATGTTAATATATTCAACCTTTTTAACATGTTAAATACTATTGTGCATTCAGTGAAGTGTTATTATGCCACAGACATTAACCTATTCCACCTTACTCAAGGGTGTACGTAAAACATGGTAACAGTATACTATTTGGTAACATAATGGATTAACATCTCTAGTAATCTCTTTTGCTAGTGGCTTTGACTGCAAATAAGTTAAAGAATATTATTTCTGTAGGTTAAATTTTTGTTTTTATTTTATTTTATTTTTGAGAGGTAGTCTTGCTCTGTCACCCAGGCTGGAGTGCAGTGGCACGATCTCGGCTCACTGTAACCTCCACCTCCTGGGTTCACGCAATTCTCCTGCCTCAGCCTCCTAAGTAGCTGGGATTACAGGCACCCACCACCATGCCCAGCTAATTTTTGTATTTTAGTAGAGACAGGGTTTCATAATGTAAGTCAAGCTGGTCTCGAACTCCTGACCTTAAATGATTTGCCTGCCTCGGCTTCCCAAAGTTCTGGGATTACAGGCATGAGCCACCGTGCCCAGCCAAATGTTTATTTTATTTAAATTTATTTTTCTTAATTATTTGGGGTACATAATATGAGTATATATTCATGCAATATATGGCATATTTTGATACAAGAATACAGTATATAATAATCACATCAGGGTAAATGAGGTATCCATCACCTCTAGTATTTATCCTTTGTATTACAAGCAACCCAGTTTTATACTTTTAGTTATTTTAAAATGTAAAATTAAATTGTTATTGATTACAGTGTTATTTTTATGGTCATAATAAAAGTTATGTAGAAGTATAATAAAATCCCTACATTTCTGAGGCCTGAATAAGTATTTTTAAAGTTTTCTAATATTTATTTTTTGAGCATGTTTCCTGTCTGCCTGCAAACACATGCAGACATTTAGTTTTGATTTACATATAGTTAAATATATGTTAGTCTAAAGATAAACCTTAAGTGTAAGAAAATTATAGAGTGAGTTTGTGTGTATGAATTTGTACCTGTTTTCCGAAGAAAAAAGCAATACTGAACAAAACAAATCATTTTAACAAGATGACTACTAGAAAACTAAAAGCCTCAAAAATGCTAAAAGAAAATGTATTCTCTGCTTTGTATTGAATTTATTACTGTACATTCTGTGGCTTATAGTTCTGAATCTCCCCATGAAAATTCTGTTTATACTTGCCTGGTACTCATGATAGACCCCTAATTATTTTGTATCTTTTTTCATATAAATATTTTACAGATTATGAAGTATTCATTATGTGAGCTGGTCTGTGATTATAAGAATAATTTTTACAAAATTTAGTGCATACAAAATTTTTAAATGTAATTCCACAATTAGTGTATTAAGTTACATTTTATTTAGTTAGAACACTTCATTTTGTTTTTAGTTGGAGAACTCTATAGCCCTTTAGTTATTTTTCTTTTCACTTTTTATAGTTGACATAAGTAAATTTATTTATTGAGTCAATTTGTTCAGGTAAGTACTAGGGAAGCTTTATAAGTCGTGAGGATGTTTTTATATTTAAATGTAGCAAACATACATGACAGTTCTTGCTGTGTAACAGATGCTCCATAGTAAGCCATAAGTATTCCTGCTAAAGTTAGCTTGTAACTTCAGTTCAGAGATGGAAAACATCAGTGGTGAAGAAATAAAATTGATTCTTCATGTGGAGAGGACATAGTTTCCAGGCTGCAATGCTGAATCTTGCTGAATTTAAAGAGAAGTTCTGCATCTTTTATTTCTTAATTATCTTCAGATTTCTCTGTATTTATTATGTGTATCCCCAGCTATGTATGCAGCACAGCCCATCTCCTTTTTCTGTGTTATGGCTTCAGTTTTCTCACTGTTGTCTTAATGCCATTTCATTTCACATGGTACTTTGTAAATTTTGACGAGAAAGTTGGTTGTTTTTTTTTTTTTTTTTTTTTTTGAGACAGAGTCTCACTCTTGTTGCCCAAGCTGGAGTGCAGTGGTGCAATGTGGGCTCACTGCAACCTCTGCCTTCCAGGTTCAAGCAATTATCCTGCCTCAGCCTCCCAAGTAGCTGGGATTACAGGCACCTGCCACCACATCTGGCTGAATTTTTTTTTTTTTAATTTTTTGTAGAGACGAAGTTTCACCATGTTGGCCAGGCTGGTTTCAAACTCCTGACCTCATATGATCCACCTGCCTCAGCCTCCCAAAGTGCTTGGATTACAGGCATAAGCCACTGCACCCAGCTGAAAGTTGGTATTTTTTAATGCACTGAATAATTGTTTTTAACTGGAGAGTTTGGTTATCAATATAACTTTCGGATTAGTTAAGATAAAAGCATACATTGTCCACAGGTGAGAAGATTAAATCAGAATAGTTGTTCTTTGTTAAAAAAAAAATTAGATTCTTAAAGTGTGGCAAACATAAAATTTGCAAGAAAATGTAGAAATTAAATTTTTAAGAGTTAATGGTAAGTGAACAATTTTAAATTTATTTTTTATTATGTAACATACTTTTATTAAAATATATACTTATATAATAAAAGTATAACATAATTTTTTTTTTTCTCACATTTAATA